CATAAAGTCAAAAAACCGTAAGTTGAACCATGCTTAAGTCCAGATGCTCCTCGACTGACATGGGGTTAGGTCTCATTAAACCCATCATAAAGTCGAAAAATTGTAAGTCGAACCATTGTGAGGGGTAAGTCGGGGACCATCCGTACTTTTCATACCCAACAGAGCCCCTTTTATAGTACAATCCAAGAGGTAAGTGCTCAATAAATACTTGTTAAATGAATATGTAAGCTGAATCTTTGAAACAGGCACATTGTATGTTCTGCATGCAGCCAAAACATTATTTCCAATTTAGCTTATATCTGGCAGAGTCAAAACACTTATTTACACTCAGCCCCTCACCCTACTCCCATAACTGAAAGTTCTGCTTAGCAGACTTCTCTTCCCAGAAAGTCCGAGAAGCACGAACGCTTTTTGCTAACATCCTGCTCCCAAGCACAGAAACCACAGCAGGAGACTGTGTGTATCTGTAGCACCTGGTATACAGCATCTAGGACACACAACTGAACTAATAAATAAAGGTGACAGGCGGGAAGAAGAGCGCAGAATTACTTGTCCAGGAAACGGGTTGGGTGGGAAAGAGCCGGCAACTGGTAAAAGATGGAAGTACACGCCGGATCTGGGAAGCCAGGTTCCGCGCCTCGGACTCATGGAAAAACTGGATCTGGATCACTGCAAAAGAATCAGGAAGGCTTCGGTATCAAGTAACTGGTGTCCTAAAACCAAAAAACAAAGTGCGATGCCGGGGCTACGCTGTTGTGAGATGCTGTTATCAGTTCTCGTCACCAACACAGCGGCAGCACCAGGCACAACCGCCAATCAAAGCGGCCCCACGAGTCCCTCCTTGAACAGGTTCCTTAACTCGTTCAGTCCAACACTGTGCCACAAACTCGCGAAAACCGGCTACCTAGAGCCAGCGTCTTTGCGAGCTTGCGGCCAGCTAGTGCATGCGCAAATCCTCTCGCCGTGCGGACCAATCGCAATGCGGCAGCGAGTGCTACGCCTGCGCAGTAGGCCTCCGGTCGCCGTTCCCCTTCCCCGGCTCTAGCAGGCCGGCTTCTCTGTCCAATGCCCACCCGGAGCTGGGAGGAGGAGTCTGCGTAATGTGCGTGTGAAGAGACTGGGGGAGCTGGCCGGGGCTCACGGTGTTTGACCCGTCGGTCGTGCGTGAGAGGAAAGGGAAGGAGGAGGTCCCGAATAGCGGTCGCCGAAATGTTCCGGTGTGGAGGCCTGGCGGCGGGTGCTTTGAAGCAGAAGCTGGTGCCCTTGGTGCGGACCGTGTGCGTCCGAAGCCCGAGGCAGAGGAACCGGCTCCCAGGTGACTGACCCATTCCAGGCAACCTCCAAGTCATGTGTGTGTCTTAATAAATTATGTTTCTTAGGCAACTTGTTCCAGCGATGGCATGTTCCTCTAGAACTCCAGATGACAAGACAAATGGCTAGCTCTGGTGCATCAGGGGGCAAAATCGATAATTCTGTGTTAGTCCTTATTGTGGGCTTATCAACAGTAGGAGCTGGTGCCTATGTAAGTAGAAAAGCAGCGTGTATAAAGAAGCTGAAATAAACTTTCTCCATGTTTGGATCCGCAGGCCTACAAGACTATGAAAGAGGATGAAAAAAGATACAATGAAAGAATTTCAGGGTTAGGGCTGACACCAGAACAGAAACAGAAAAAGGCCGCGTTATCTGGTGAGTATTCCCTTAAGTCTTGCTATGATTTGAAGATTCATCCAGTCTGTTCTGTTGCTTTCAGCTTCAGAAGGAGAGGAAGTTCCTCAAGACAAGGCGCCAAGTCATGTTCCTTTCCTGCTAATTGGTGGAGGCACAGCTGCTTTTGCTGCAGCCAGATCCATCCGGGCTCGGGATCCTGGGGCCAGGGTAAGGTGCATGTTTTTTTGCTTGGCACAGAGTCTGATAAGCGTCATGATTTTTATGTCTGAAGGTACTGATTGTATCTGAAGATCCTGAGCTGCCGTACATGCGACCTCCTCTTTCAAAAGAACTGTGGTTTTCAGATGACCCAAATGTCACAAAGACACTGCGATTCAAACAGTGGAATGGAAAAGAGAGAAGGTGTGTTTGCTTATGTAAAATGAGCCTATCAACTTATAATATTCTCCCTCTCTTCTCCATACAGCATATATTTCCAGCCACCTTCTTTCTATGTCTCTGCTCAGGACCTGCCTCATATTGAGAATGGTGGTGTGGCTGTCCTCACTGGGAAGAAGGTGAGCTAGTAGACCGCTTCTTTTGTCAGGCTACCTCTTTTGTGTATGTGTGTGACTGTACCAGGTAGTACAGCTGGATGTGAGAGACAACATGGTGAAACTTAATGATGGCTCTCAAATAACCTATGAAAAGTGCTTGATTGCAACAGGTGAGCATTTCTGGAGATGGCTTTCTTCCCTGGGGCTAAAGGGTTTTCCTTCTCTTATTTCCAGGAGGTACTCCAAGAAGTCTGTCTGCCATTGATAGGGCTGGAGCAGAGGTGAAGAGTAGAACAACGCTTTTCAGAAAGGTAATTGTCTGCTTTAGTGTTTTCCTTGTGTTAATTAATGGACTAAACTGATGTGATCCTGCAGATTGGAGACTTTAGAAGCTTGGAGAAGATTTCACGGGAAGTCAAATCAATTACGATTATCGGTGGGGGCTTCCTTGGTAGCGAACTGGCCTGTGCTCTTGGCAGAAAGGGTGAGTATTGAGGAGTGACCTTGATTTTCTTTTGGCAACTAGTTTTCTTAATGTTCTTTTTCAGATATATGAAATCAGGGCATCTTTTCAGGAGGATGCTTCCTATTCAGAGGTTGCAAAGCACTTATGTAAGCCTTAGGTGACTGCATGGGTGGAAGTGCACAGAGTTCACCATCTGAAGCTTAATCTGGGGCCAGCAGTTCTGATACCTGTTGTATTTGCGTTACAAATGAACTTGAGCACCGAGGCCCTCATGCCCACTGTCCTGTAAGTGGGCGCTCGGCCTGGATTGCAGCTCTCCTGCTGTAACTACTCTGTTTCTTCTTCCCAGCTCGAGCCTTGGGCACAGAAGTGATTCAACTCTTCCCCGAGAAAGGAAATATGGGAAAGATCCTCCCCGAATACCTCAGCAACTGGACCATGGAAAAAGTCAGACGAGGTAGAGAGACTGTTTCTATATGCTGCCACTCTGGCTCACTCTCAGGTCTTGTTTGCCTTTACAGAGGGGGTTAAGGTGATGCCCAATGCTATTGTGCAATCCGTTGGAGTCAGCAGTGGCAAGTTACTTATCAAGCTGAAAGACGGCAGGAAGGTAAGGAAGGAAAAGATAGTCTGCCAAGAGGCTAATTGACTGAATTATTTCTTTTTTGCCTCAGGTAGAAACTGACCACATAGTGGCAGCTGTGGGCCTGGAGCCCAATGTTGAGTTGGCCAAGACTGGTGGCCTGGAAATAGACTCAGATTTTGGTGGCTTCCGGGTAAATGCAGAGCTACAAGCACGCTCTAACATCTGGGTGGTAAGTGTGCTACAGCATGACCAGGCATAATTCATGTGTTCATGTTATGTATTTGTTTCCACAGGCAGGAGATGCTGCATGCTTCTACGATATAAAGTTGGGAAGGAGGCGGGTAGAGCACCATGATCACGCTGTTGTGAGTGGAAGATTGGCTGGAGAAAATATGACTGGAGCTGCTAAGCCGTACTGGCATCAGTCAATGTTCTGGTAATAGTGGTGTGCCTTGGAGACCCAACTGACCTTGACAGAACACCCTCTTCTCTCTTCTTAGGAGTGATTTGGGCCCCGATGTTGGCTATGAAGCTATTGGTCTTGTGGACAGTAGTTTGCCCACAGTTGGTGTTTTTGCAAAAGCAACTGCACAAGACAACCCCAAATCTGCCACAGAGCAGTCAGGTAAGAAAGTCCTAGCACTCCTCTTGGAGAGTCCATGTTTATTTGTTTTGGGGGCTGGCCACAGGAACTGGTATCCGATCAGAGAGTGAGACAGAGTCCGAGGCCTCAGAAATTACTATTCCTCCCAGCACCCCGGCAGTTCCACAGGCTCCCGTCCAGGGGGAGGACTACGGCAAAGGTGTCATCTTCTACCTCAGGGACAAAGTGGTCGTGGGGATTGTGCTATGGAACATCTTTAACCGAATGCCAATAGCAAGGAAGGTAGGTGCCTGTCATAACTCTTAGAGGAAGATTTAGGGACCTATTGTTACTCTCTCTCCCTCAGATCATTAAGGACGGTGAGCAGCATGAAGATCTCAATGAAGTAGCCAAACTATTCAACATTCATGAAGACTGAAGCCCCACAGTGGAATTGGCAAACCCACTGCAGCCCCTGAGAGGAGGTCGAATGGGTAAAGGAGCATTTTTTTATTCAGCAGACTTTCTCTGTGTATGAGTGTGAATGATCAAGTCCTTTGTGAATATTTTCAACTATGTAGGTAAATTCTTAATGTTCACATAGTGAAATAAATTCTGATTCTTCTAAATTAAATTCTGTTCTCTTGTCAAGGGGGCAGGTGGGTG